GAAATCAATGAGCATCATCTGACTTTGCAAAGGCTTTGATCCTTGTCTCCTTCCCCACTTCCGAGACTTTCCCATTCTTTCCTGGAGGTATGGCAGGTTATACATGGATCCATTCACCTTTGCGGGAGTCTTTGGCCACTGAACATAGTTAAAGAGCCTTTATTCCAATGTCTTGAAAATAGATGAAAATATTAAACAGAAGTGGAGCTGTTTGGCTCTTTTTGCAAGCCAGCAACGAGGATTTGGGCTTCCTTAAGTTATATGTGTTTAAGACAGTAATTTTTAAAAGTCATTATAAGGACTTTGGGCTGCAGGAACTCTCCCTGCCATTCACCGGCTTAATGGACATTGTGCCTTCTTGGGCATTCCTGTCCAGCCCGCGTCCGGGAGATACTCATCTCCTGCAAAGGAAGTTGCCTCTTTCCCCAAAGAGCAAATTTTCAAAACATGTAAGTTACAACTTGCTTCCCAACACTCCACTAAAAAAAAAAAAAATGCTGTTTCCCTTCCTTCTTGCCTCCATCCTACATCCCCCCGCTCCCCACTCCCTGCACCTTGACTCCCTATTTCAGTATCAGTGTTTAATTCTACACTCGCCTTTGGTGCAGCCCACGGGGGCGGGGTAGTGGGAAGCAAGGAAAGATGGTCGCCCACCTCATTCCCAAAACATGTGCACTTTTGAGGCTTCTGATTGGAACACATTGTCCCCAGACATCACAGAGCCTTGTGCTGTGGCTTCTGCGATGTCTTTGGAATTTACTAAAAACAGATAGACTAAGACCCCTCCCCACTCCACAACAAGCAAAAACACACACAAGCGCGCGGGCGCGCACACACACAAACACACACACCCCCTCAGTACCCCCCACCCCCTTTTTAAGCAATGCTTTGTTGTGCTAAAACTAGTTGGACGAGTTAGGGTGTTACTGTTGCTCCCGAGGCCCTGGCCAATAGAACCAGATCCACCCCGCTGTGCGTAAGCGCGCAATTAAGGATTTAACCAAGGCTGTGCTGCGCCTCAGCCAGCAGTCAGCCGGCCGGAGACAGAGACTTCACGACTCCCAGTCTCCTCCTCGCCGCGGCCGCCGCCTCCTCCTTCTCTCCTCCTCCTCTTCCTCCTCCTCCCTCGCTCCCACAGCCATGTCTGCTTAGACCAGAGCAGCCCCACAGCCAACTAGGGCAGCTGCCGCCGCCACAACAGCAAGGACAGCCGCTGCCGCCGCCCGTGAGCGATGACAGGAGTGTTTGACAGAAGGGTCCCCAGCATCCGATCCGGCGACTTCCAAGCTCCGTTCCAGACGTCCGCAGCTATGCACCATCCGTCTCAGGAATCGCCAACTTTGCCCGAGTCTTCAGCTACCGATTCTGACTACTACAGCCCTACGGGGGGAGCCCCGCACGGCTACTGCTCTCCTACCTCGGCTTCCTATGGCAAAGCTCTCAACCCCTACCAGTATCAGTATCACGGCGTGAACGGCTCCGCCGGGAGCTACCCAGCCAAAGCTTATGCCGACTATAGCTACGCTAGCTCCTACCACCAGTACGGCGGCGCCTACAACCGCGTCCCAAGCGCCACCAACCAGCCAGGTACATGGACAGGGGGAAGGCTGGGCAGATACAAGCTTTAACTGAGTCTGTTTTGATTATTTAGAGAAAGAAGTGACCGAGCCCGAGGTGAGAATGGTGAATGGCAAACCAAAGAAAGTTCGTAAACCCAGGACTATTTATTCCAGCTTTCAGCTGGCCGCATTACAGAGAAGGTTTCAGAAGACTCAGTACCTCGCCTTGCCGGAACGCGCCGAGCTGGCCGCCTCGCTGGGATTGACACAAACACAGGTAAATACGGCGCTGCCATGCACTAGACCTGCCCGGTAACGTGTGCCTTTGTTCCCCAACTCAGGTGAAAATCTGGTTTCAGAACAAAAGATCCAAGATCAAGAAGATCATGAAAAACGGGGAGATGCCCCCGGAGCACAGTCCCAGCTCCAGCGACCCAATGGCGTGTAACTCGCCGCAGTCTCCAGCGGTGTGGGAGCCCCAGGGCTCGTCCCGCTCGCTCAGCCACCACCCTCATGCCCACCCTCCGACCTCCAACCAGTCCCCAGCGTCCAGCTACCTGGAGAACTCTGCATCCTGGTACACAAGTGCAGCCAGCTCAATCAATTCCCACCTGCCGCCGCCGGGCTCCTTACAGCACCCGCTGGCGCTGGCCTCCGGGACACTCTATTAGATGGGCTGCTCTCTCTTACTCTCTTTTTTGGGACTACTGTGTTTTGCTGTTCTAGAAAATCATAAAGAAAGGAATTCATATGGGGAAGTTCGGAAAACTGAAAAAGATTCATGTGTAAAGCTTTTTTTTGCATGTAAGTTATTGCATTTCAAAAGACCCCCCCTTTTTTTACAGAGGACTTTTTTTGCGCAACTGTGGACACTTTCAATGGTGCCTTGAAATCTATGACCTCAACTTTTCAAAAGACTTTTTTCAATGTTATTTTAGCCATGTAAATAAGTGTAGATAGAGGAATTAAACTGTATATTCTGGATAAATAAAATTATTTCGACCATGAAAAGCGGAATGTTTCTGAAAAATACTTCATTCTGC